TCTCCAAGCTGCTGGCTCCTATAGCACTCTGGGCAAACCTCTGCCTGATTACTCACCACCACTATCATACGTCAAAGTTAATCATGACCAATTTCACCCACTTATTTATAAGCTTCAAAAAGCCTAACATTCCATTCTAGTCATGCTTCTCTTACCACCATCTAGCACAGTGTTTGGTAATAGTGTGCATTTTATAACTGTTTGTCAAATAGAATGATCTATTCAGAAGCTTCTGGAAGCGTTAGCCCTTGCCACAGAGGACCTCGTTTATTTAGTGTTTCTATCAGGAACTGCCACAGTTGTCTTGAGGTCTCACTCCCAGAGGAAACCCAGCATGAACAGCCTTCCCATCCCAAGTTTCGTCACGGATGAAGGAAGGAGCAGGACCAGACGCTCTTTAGGGTCCCTTAGAGCCCCAGGATTCTTGTGTTCCAGGGAATCCCCTGGCAGAATAGATTGCTGCGAGCAAAAGAGGCGAGTGTGGCCCCTCCTCAGCAGGTCTCTAGATGAACCCCAGCCTCTGGAAGGCCTGGACCTGGGAAAAAAGAATTCGCGTCCCTTCAGGGCCCCACGCCTTCCTGTCCTCCAGCACATTTCTCTTTCTTGGCCCCACCTTCCCTTTTTCTGCTTCCTCTCTGCTGGCCTCTCCCCTTCTCTTCCTTTCTTTTCTGTTTCTCTTCTCCTACAGGTCCCACCGCACCTTCCCAGTATCGCTGCTTCCCCTTCGCCTACTTCCCAGTCTGGCCAGTCAGATTCACCGTCCTTCTCGGGTCGCCTGCGTTATCTTGCTTTCCTCCCACGCCCCGACAGAGGCTCCCTCTCGCTGGCCTCCTCCCTCTCCTCTCTGCCCTGCAGGCAGCAGAGCCTTCGCTGACGCCAAGAGGCAGCGAGGTGGGGAGGCGAGGAGTTGGGGAGGTCTGGAGGTAGGGGGTGGGGTGGGGGTGGGGCCTTGCGCAGCCGCCCCGCCCCGCGATGCGTGTGTGAAGGTCGGGGTGGCAGTGACGCGGCGCCGGCGGGGGGAGGGAGGCTGGGCCGGTGGGAGAGGGAGGCGAGCCGACCGCTGGGCTGCTGGGCTCCCGCGCCCTCGCGCTCCCCGCCGCCAGCCCAGGCGCAGGCAGGGCGCAGGCGGCGGCGGGCGGCATGGAGAGCCTGCTGGAGAATCCGGTGCGCGCCGTGCTCTACCTCAAGGAGCTCACGGCCATCGTGCAGAACCAGCAGAGCCTCATCCACACCCAGCGAGAGCGTATCGACGAGCTGGAGCGGCGGCTGGACGAGCTGAGCGCTGAGAACCGCAGCCTGTGGGAGCACCAGCAGCTGCTGCAAGCCCAGCCTCCGCCCGGGCTCGTCCCCCCGTCATCGGCCCCGCTGCCGGCCGCTCCGGCCACCGCTCCTGCCGCCGCCGCCAGGGCCCAGGAACCTCTCCAGGACCAGGGACAGCGCTCAGCAGCCGCGCCGCATCCCGCGCCCGATCGGCCGCCGCGTCAGCACCACGGACAGCTCCTGGAGCAGCCCCAGCGGGGCCCTGGCAGCAGGGCTCACACACCCCAGTCGCCCCACAAGCATCTGGGGACACAAGGGGCCGTGACTGACAAGGAGAAGGAGCGTCCCCCGAGTTGCTGCGCTGCTGCCGGAGCCCTCCTTCAGCACAAATCCCCCTCCGCCCTCGGCAAGGGCGTCCTGAGCAGGAGACCTGAGTGAGCGGGGAGAGGAGATGGGCACTGTTGTGGGCGCTCTGATCTCCCTCTGCTCTGCCCGCAGGAATGAGACCGTGCTGCACCAGTTCTGCTGCCCAGCCGCCGACGCCTGCTCCGACCTGGCCTCCCAAAGGTGGGAACTGTGGCCCTTCCTCCCTTCCGCATCCCAACCGAGCACCGTTGCCTTCTGTTCACAGTGATGGCTCCTGCACCCAGGCCGGTGGGGGCATGGAGGACTCCGTGGTGGCAGCGGCGGCGGTGGCAGCCGGCAGACCCAGTGCCCATGCCCCGAAGGCTCAAGCCCAGGAGCTGCAGGAGGAGGAGGAGCGGCCGGGGGCAGGGGCTGCCTCCCCAAGGGCTGGCCCCCAGCACAAGGCCTCCCCCGGCCGGCAGCAGCCTGCCCTGGCGACGGCGCTGTGCCCCCACGCCCCTGCCGCCTCCGATTACGAACTCTCCCTTGACCTAAAGAATAAACAGGTACCCAGGGCCTCCTAGGGGGGCGGGGAGGGGCCCTTCCTCCTCTCTGTCCTCGTCCTTGCAGATTGAAATGCTAGAACATAAGTACGGCGGTCACCTGGTGTCCCGGCGCGCCGCTTGCACCATCCAAACCGCCTTCCGCCAATACCAGCTCAGCAAGAACTTCGAGAAAATCCGCAACTCGCTTCTGGAGAGCCGCCTGCCACGGCGGATCTCCCTGCGCAAGGTGCGGTCACCCACGGCCGAGAGCCTGGCGGCCGAGAAAGCGCTCATGGAGGGCTACGGCCTCGTGGGGCTGCCGCTGGTGCGCTCGCCCTCCCTGCCGCCCACCTTCGCAGGCACCCTCACCGAGCTGGAGGACTCCTTCACCGAGCAGGTGCAATCCCTGGCCAAGTCCATCGACGACGCGCTCAGCACGTGGAGCCTCAAGACCATGTGCTCCCTGCGGGAGAGTGGCGCTTACCAGCTCCACCAGGCCCTGCAGGCGGCCGCGGGGCCCCCAGGCCTGGAGGCCGAGGGGCGGGCGCCGGAGAGCGCGGGCCCCGGGCCCGGGGATGACGCCGCGGAGACCCCCGGCCTGCCCCCGGCCCACAGCGGGACCCTCATGATGGCTTTCCGGGACGTCACGGTGCAGATCGCCAACCAGAACATATCCGTCTCCTCCTCCACGGCTCTGTCGGTGGCCAACTGCCTGGGCGCTCAGACGGTCCAGGCCCCCGCAGAGCCCGCGGCGGGCAAGGCCGAGCAGGGCGAGACCTCTGGGCGGGAGGCCCCGGAAGCCCCCGCCGTGGGCCGGGAGGACGCGTCAGCCGAGGACTCATGCGCAGAGGCTGCGGCTAGTGGGGCGGCGGATGGGGCCACAGCCCCCAAAACAGAGGAGGAAGAGGAGGAGGAGGAGACGGCGGAGGTGGGGAGAGGGGCCGAGGCCGAGGCAGGCGACTTGGAGCAGCTGAGCAGCAGCAGCACGTCCACCAAGTCCGCCAAGTCAGGCTCGGAGGCGTCGGCCTCCGCCTCCAAGGACGCCCTGCAGGCCATGATCCTGAGCCTGCCGCGCTACCACTGCGAGAACCCAGCCAGCTGCAAGTCGCCCACGCTCTCCACCGACACCCTGCGCAAGCGGCTCTACCGCATCGGCCTCAACCTCTTCAACATGTAAGTCAGCCCCGGCCCCCAGCCCGGAGTCCTCTCTACTGCTTCTCCCCACCCCCACCTCCAGAAACCCCGACAAGGGCATCCAGTTCCTGATCTCACGCGGCTTCATCCCGGACACCCCCATCGGTGTGGCCCATTTCCTCCTCCAGCGAAAGGGCCTCAGCCGCCAGATGATTGGAGAGTTCCTGGGCAACAGCAAGAAGCAGTTCAACCGCGACGTGCTGGAGTGAGTACCCCACACTCCGGGCTTTCCCCACTCCTGACCTCACACCCTCCCTGCCTGCCCTCAGCTGCGTGGTGGACGAGATGGACTTCTCCAGCATGGAGCTGGACGAGGCCCTGCGCAAGTTCCAGGCACACATCCGTGTGCAGGGGGAGGCTCAGAAGGTGGAGCGGCTCATTGAGGCCTTCAGGTAAGGCCGCTTCCCAGCTCCACTCCCCAACACAGCGTCCGCTCTGCATCTGACCCCCCCACAGCCAGCGCTACTGCATGTGCAACCCCGAAGTGGTTCAGCAGTTCCACAACCCCGACACCATCTTCATCCTCGCCTTCGCCATCATCCTCCTCAACACCGACATGTACAGCCCCAACATCAAGCCTGACCGGAAGATGATGCTGGAGGACTTCATCCGAAACCTTCGAGGTGAGGAGGTGGGCACTGGGGCAGGAGGGGCACACCACCACCCCTGCCCACTCCACGTTGTTAGGTGTGGACGATGGCGCTGACATCCCCAGGGAGCTGGTGGTAGGCATCTATGAGAGGATACAGCAGAAGGAGCTCAAGTCCAATGAGGACCACGTCACGTACGTCACCAAGGTGGAGAAGTCCATTGTGGGCATGAAGACAGTGAGTGTCCACAAGCTACCTATCTCCCGTCTTCTCTCCCGCTGAGCGCCCTGCCCGCGTGCAGGTGCTGTCCGTGCCCCACCGCCGCCTGGTGTGCTGCAGCCGGCTCTTCGAGGTGACGGATGTGAACAAGCTGCAGAAGCAGGCAGCGCATCAGAGGGAGGTGTTCCTCTTCAATGACCTGCTGGTGGTGAGTGGCCTCCGCTCCGGGACTGGGCTGGGTCAGGGCATGCCTGTTTCCCTCTCCTGAACAGATTCTCAAACTTTGCCCGAAGAAGAAGAGCTCCTCCACGTACACCTTTTGCAAGTCAGTTGGCCTGCTGGGCATGCAGTTCCAGCTCTTTGAGAACGAGTGTAAGTCTTTGACAGCCAGTGTAAGTCTTTGAAGCCCACTGGGGGCCTGGGGTCTGCTTTCCAGATTACTCTCATGGCATCACACTGGTGACCCCGCTCTCGGGCTCCGAGAAGAAGCAGGTGCTGCATTTCTGTGCCCTGGGCTCGGACGAGATGCAGAAGTTCGTGGAGGACCTGAAGGAGTCCATTGCTGAGGTGACGGAGCTGGAGCAGATCCGAATAGAGTGTAAGGACACGGGCTCCCGAGGCAGCTGGTGGTTCTCTTGCTCACGGGCCTCTGCATTCCTTAGGGGAGCTGGAGAAGCAGCAGGGAACAAAGACACTCTCCTTCAAGCCCTGCGGAGCCCAGGGGGACCCACAGTCAAAGCAAGGATCGCCGACAGGTGAGCCTCGGCTCCGCTCAGGGCACCAGTCCGAGAATGAGCCCTGTGCTCTTTGCATTCAAAGCCAAAAGGGAAGCCGCGCTCAGGGAGAGGCCGGCGGAGAGCACGGTGGAGGTAAGTGGAGCCCTGGTTGCCCAGGTGAGTGACT